CCATTTAAATTTTTTTTTAATTTGATAAATATCTTTTGCTATATGTTTCTTCTCAGGTCTCCCTTCTCAGTTATCCCCCTTTACCTTCCATTGTTGGTTTTCTCTAGTTTCTTCCTTTTCTTTTTACTGTGTTCTCTTCAAGCTCTTGCTTTTTGGAGTTTTCCCAGGATATCAAAGGTTGGGGGGATGGCAACATGGTTTTCAGACAGTGTGTCTCCCCACAATCTGCTTCTCTCTACAAGCTTGTTTGAAGCCAAGTTAAAGCAATGGATAGAAGACGGCAGCGCGGGTGTCAGACCTGCCAATTTCCAACTGCACACCAAATCCCCGAACATATGCTTGAGGCCCCTGCCTTTCGGTTTCATAAATAAAACCCTGTCCTGACTACCTCCAGGATTGGATGGAAACTCGGATGAGTAAATATGGTAGAACGACTTTGCAAACTAGCACCCTATTCACACGTAAGGGGTTGCTCTTGTCACCGAGACTGTTAGAGGCAACGTGAGTTAACAGAAATAGCTTGGATTTTGAAGCTAATGGAATCTAGATCCATTCCTAACCAGCAGTGTGACCTTATTGTGTAATCTTTCTGAACCTGTCTCCATCCATCTCTACAAAGAATGTGGCACAATGTAGGAACTCAGTGAATTTTCGTGATTAAAAGACGAGATAATACAGGTGCACAATCTGCAAAACATAAAATACTCCATAAATGGAAGCAGTAAATCTTCCCCGAGCTCGAGACTCCAAAGGCCCTGAGCCCAGTACCAGTAACAGCACCCAGGTAAGTAGGCTGGCTGAGAGAAGAGGGCTATAAAGAAAAGTTCTTTCCTGAGCTTTGAATCCCCACTGTCAGGCTTCAATGGAGCGCAAAAATTCCTAAATTTGGTGAGAAATGGCAACATTACCAGGGAATGAACAGACCAGGCCACTCACATCCACGTGAGGGCTCCAGGAGCCACTTCCGGGCCCAGTCAACCACGACCAGGAGAGGCAGCGCTGGAGCCTCAATCACGTCGACGGAAAACAAGTGCGCTCCCTACTGCAGTCACCAGGAGGCGCTAGTCCCGCCTGTCTCCCGGCACGGGTCCTCGTTTGCGCACGCGTCATTTCTTTCCTCCAGCGTCCCCGCCCCTTCTCCTCCGGCCGCCACCAGTTTCGCTTGGCCAGTTGCGTTCGTGCGGCGACGTCCACGCATTTTCTGACGTAGCGAGCGACGGCGGGGAGCCGAGCGGAAGTCCAGCACTATTGCCGCTAGAGGAGGGGAGGGGTGAGAAGCATAAGTGGCACCGGAAGTGGAATTAATCCGCCTACCTCTCCTGCGCCTGCGAAACAGAAAAGACAAGGCGCCTGTCGGGCGGGGTGTGGCTTCGGGTGGCGGAGAACGCTGCGATTGGCCCTCGGCTGTGGCGACAGCGACGATTGGTCCCTGCGTGCAGAGCGCGGTGAGAGTGGGTGGTGGCCGTTGGAATTCAAAGGTATTGTCTTAAGGGTCTCTTTTCCCAACAGAGGTCCCCCCTATTGGAAGTAAAGGGGAACATAGAACTGAAGAGACCTCTGATTAAGGCCCCTTCCCAGCTGCCTCTCTCAGGAAGCAGACTCAAGAGGAGGCCTGACCAGATGGAAGATGGCCTGGAGCCTGAGAAGGTGAGCTGGGCATGGAGAGCTGTGCATGTGTGTGACTATGGACCTTGTCTTTATCTTTCCCCAGAAACGGACAAGAGGCCTGGGTGCAACGACCAAAATTACCACATCCCACCCAAGAGTTCCATCCCTCACTACAGTGCCACAGACACAAGGCCAGACCACAGGTGGGCTCTCAGGATGGATAGACTCCAAGGACTCTACCTTTGCTCTCTCCCATCTCCTGGGCAGCTCAAAAAGTTTCCAAGAAGACAGGACCCCGGTGTTCCACAGCTATTGCCACAGGTAACTGTGCTCAAGAGCTGGGTCTGAGAAGGGTAATTCCTAAGTCACCTCCTCAATTCTGTAGGGTTGAAGAACCAGAAGCCAGTTCCTGCTGTTCCTGTCCAGAAGTCTGGCAGTAAGTGACAAACATAACCACTGGGTGAGAGGACTGACCTTTGTCCTTTCTGTGTTCATCTTAGCATCAGGTGTTCCTCCCATGGCAGGAGGGAAGAAACCCAGCAAACGTCCAGCCTGGGACTTAAAGGGTCAGTTATGTGACCTAAATGCAGAACTAAAACGGTGCCGTGAGAGGACTCAAACGTTGGACCAAGAGAACCAGCAGCTTCAGGACCAGCTCAGAGATGCCCAGCAGCAGGTCAAGGCCCTGGGGACAGAGCGCACAACACTGGAGGGGCATTTAGCCAAGGTACAGGCCCAGGCTGAGCAGGGCCAACAGGAGCTGAAGAACTTGCGTGCTTGTGTCCTGGAGCTGGAAGAGCGGCTGAGCACGCAGGAGGGCTTGGTGCAAGAGCTTCAGAAAAAACAGGTGGAATTGCAGGAAGAACGGAGGGGACTGATGTCCCAACTAGAGGAGAAGGAGGTAAGGGCCAGATTTTCACCAGATGTCAGCCCCCTCTGTGTATGTTGTGTTCTCTTCTGGGCAGAGGAGGCTGCAGACATCAGAAGCAGCCCTGTCAAGCAGCCAAGCAGAGGTGGCATCTCTGCGGCAGGAGACTGTGGCCCAGGCAGCCTTACTGACTGAGCGGGAAGAACGTCTTCATGGGCTAGAAATGGAGCGCCGGCGACTGCACAACCAGCTGCAGGAACTCAAGGGCAACATCCGTGTATTCTGCCGGGTCCGCCCTGTCCTGCCGGGGGAGCCCACTCCACCCCCTGGCCTCCTCCTGTTTCCCTCTGGCCCTGGTGGGCCCTCTGATCCTCCAACCCGCCTTAGCCTCTCCCGGTCTGACGAGCGGCGTGGGACCCTGAGTGGGGCACCAGCTCCCCCAACTCGCCATGATTTTTCCTTTGACCGGGTATTCCCACCAGGAAGTGGACAGGATGAAGTGTTTGAAGAGATTGCCATGCTTGTCCAGTCAGCCCTGGATGGCTATCCAGTATGCATCTTTGCCTATGGCCAGACAGGCAGTGGCAAGACCTTCACAATGGAGGGTGGGCCTGGGGGAGACCCCCAGTTGGAGGGGCTGATCCCTCGGGCCCTGCGGCACCTCTTCTCTGTGGCTCAGGAGCTGAGTGGTCAGGGCTGGACCTACAGCTTTGTAGCAAGCTACGTAGAGATCTACAATGAGACTGTCCGGGACCTGCTGGCCACTGGAACCCGGAAGGGTCAAGGGGGCGAGTGTGAGATTCGCCGTGCAGGGCCAGGGAGTGAGGAGCTCACTGTCACCAATGCTCGATATGTCCCTGTCTCCTGTGAGAAAGAAGTGAGGACCCATGGGTACTGGAACTGGGAAATTGCCTTTTTGCCCCTTCTGCTCCCATCCCCAGGTGGACGCCCTGCTTCATCTGGCCCGCCAGAATCGGGCTGTGGCCCGCACAGCCCAGAATGAACGGTCATCACGCAGCCACAGTGTATTCCAGCTACAGATTTCTGGGGAGCACTCCAGCCGAGGCCTGCAGTGTGGGGCCCCCCTCAGTCTTGTGGACCTGGCCGGGAGTGAGCGACTTGACCCCGGCTTAGCCCTCGGCCCCGGGGAGCGGGAACGCCTTCGGGAAACACAGGCCATTAACAGCAGCCTGTCCACGCTGGGGCTGGTTATCATGGCCCTGAGCAACAAGGTGGGAATGGGAGTGGGGTGAGATACGGGACCCCTAAACATCTGTCCCCACCTCAATCATCTAGGAGTCCCACGTGCCTTACCGGAACAGCAAACTGACCTACCTGCTGCAGAACTCTCTGGGTGGTAGTGCTAAGATGTGAGTGAAAGGGACAGATGGAAGGGGTCAGGATGCTGGGGTTGGGCACATTGTCTTTTCATAGGCTCATGTTTGTGAACATTTCTCCACTGGAAGAGAACGTCTCCGAGTCCCTCAACTCTCTACGCTTTGCCTCCAAGGTGCGATTACCACCCGTCAGCCTTGTCAGGACCCGTGGGTGGTTGTAGGCTTCTCCATTCCAATCCCTTTTGTCTTCTAGGGCAGGGAGCACATTTGTGCAGAAAGGTTTTGCAGGTATCTGAGGCACTGCTCACCTGGTTCCATTTTTAATTATTAGCTTTTGAGTTAAATTTTTTAAAAAACGGGTGATTAATTTAACCTGAGAAAGCTGATTAAAAAAAAAAGAAAAGGTGACTAAAAGGTCTAAACTGGTTGGGCGCAGTAGCTCATGCCTATAATCCGAACACTTCGGGAGGCCAAGGCAGGAGGATTGCTTGAGCCCAGGAGTTTAAAATCAGTCTGGGCAACATAGTGAGACCCTGTCTCTACAAAAAATAGGAAAATTAGCTGGGTGTAATGGCTCACACCTGTAGTTCCAGCTACTCAGGAGGCTGAGGTGGGAGGATCACCTGAACCTGGGAGGTGGAGGCTGCAGTGAGCCGTGATCCTACCACTGCACTTCAGCCTGGGTGACAGAGTAAGACCTTGTCTCAAAAAACCAACACACAAAAAATCCCTAAGATTCCTCCCTATCAGCATACAGAGATCATTATTTTTAGGTCTGCCTAGACTCCACTATGTAGCTGCACCAAAATTTATCCACCAGTTCCCTCTACTGGACACTTGGATTGTTTCCACACTTTTTTAGTCACAAACAAGGCCACGTTGACTAACTTTGTACATACATCATTTTGTATTTTTCAGTTACATCTAACTAGGGAAATAGTCCTTGAAATGGGATTACTGGATCAAAGACTTAGAGGTTTTTCAGACTATTCCAAATAGTGTGAATTCAGACTCCAAACCTCATGAGGGTCAGCCAGTGGCTATATGAATTCTCACTAATGAGAATTCCTTCCACTAGAATCTCCTTCCACTAGTGTTAAGCAAGTCAGAAAGTTTCCTTACTGTCTGCCTCCACAGTAATTTTTTTCTCTGGTACACCCTCCTCCTGCGCGTATAGCCCTTTGATGGGCTCTGGCTTTATTTGAGGTCTGATCAGGTCTGTCCTGCTGTGCGCTTGGGCCTCCTCCCAGTCAGCACTGATTGTTGCTGTGGAGTAGCCAGCACCTGCACCCTGATCTGGTATTCTACTTTGATGAGGGTTTCCCTCACTATCTTGCAAGTTCAATTTTAGAGGGTGGTGATGTTTTTTCTAACTTTTTATTAATGTTATACCAATGTAACATCCAACAACATGAACTTTAATATCCTCTAATACCCAGTTTATGTTAAATTTCACCCAACTGTCTCAGAAGTGTCTTTTATACATAATAGGTTTGTTCAAATCAGGATCCAGGCAAGGGCCACCCACTTGGTTGAAATGTCTCAAGTTCCACAACCCTATCCCACACTGCCACTATTATGTCGTTTGTTGAAGGTCATTTGTCCTATAGAATATACTATTCTGGATTTTGGCTGGTTGCTTCCTCTTTCCCCCATACTTTCACTTATTTATCATATTTGGGTGTTGTCAACCTGACCCATCCATTTACAAGCTCCTTATTGACTTTTTCACCTAGTGATTTTATCCAGCAGTGACCATACCTGGATCTTTATTTCATTAAGGGGTTTCTAAATGGGGATTTTTCTAATCTTAGTTGTTCTGCATTGGTTAGTCACGATTCTTTTATGAAGACATTTGCCTTGCCATCTACTTGGTTTCTCTGAAATTCAATTCATACAGGAAAAACAAGATAAATGCTGAATTATTTATTGATTTTCAGTATTGAGTTGATATCCTAGCAGCTTCCAAAGGTGACCAATGAATGTTTATCTGAGGGTTATTTTTATTTTTATTTTTTTTGAGACAGGGACTTGCTCTGTTGCCCAGACTGGAATTCAGTGGCTCAATCATAGCTCATTGTAGCCACCAAAAGTGTTGGGATTATAGGCGTGAGCCACCCAGCCCGGCCACAGTCGTTCTTCTTTCTGATGCTCAAATTGCCCCATCTTTAGCCAATAGGAACCTCCTGGCCGGGCGCGGTGGCTCATGCCTGTAACCCCAGCACTTTGGGAGGCCGAGGTGGGTGGATCACGAGGTCAGGAGATCGAGACCATCCTAACACGGTGAAACCCCGTCTCTACTAAAAATACAAAAAATTCACCGGGCGTGGTGGCGGGCGCCTGTAGTCTCAGCTACTTTGGGAGTCTGAGGCAGAATGGCTTGAACCCGGGAGGTGGAGCTTGCAGTGAGCCGAGATCGCGCCACTGCACTCCAGCCTGGGCGACAGAGCAAGACTCCGTCTCAACAACAACAACAAAAAAAAGAGCCTCCTTCAGATTGGTGCCAGTGTCCTTTAGACAGAACTCTAGTAGTCTTTTCAGATTCAACTTGTACATTTCCTTCCCCAGACTTCAACTGATCCATTTTCTAAGGAGTCCTAGTTCCTAAATGGGTGTTATTACTATTTTATCTCGGTTTAAGTGTTTTACAGTGGGAGAGGTTGGAGGTCTCTAGTACAGGGTATTGCTGGAAATGAAAGCCTCCTTTCTCTGCTCCTGTATTTTCTTCTGGGGCTTCCATCTCTTCTCAAGCCTTTTCACCTCCTCCAAACCTAGTGTGCAGAGGAGAACAAACCATAACT